CCTTGATGACCTCAGATTGCAGGGACCAGGTTGTTTGAGAGCTGCAAGCAGGGCCACACCTCCAGGGACCCTGTGCTGGGGGTACCACCCTTGCCGCTCCACCCTGCTCTGAGGGCCCTGGGTGGCCAGGGCGGGCACAGAGTGGGTGGTGATGCCAGCTGCATCCCTGGGGTTCATAGTCTGGGGAGCACATGAGTTCCCGGCACAATGCTCCCAGGAGGCAGAGCCAGGAGTCGCAGGGAGGCGTTTGCTTGAGAGGGTCTGGGAGGGCTTCCTGGAAGAGGGGGCATCAGTGCCGAGCCTCAGAGTTTGTGGAGCCCGCCGCCTGGCTGAATCCTGCCTGCCGGTGTTACCTCAGGGTGTTCCTCGTTGCAGTGCCTCAGTTTCCTCACCAGTACGCTAGGAGAGACCAGCGTAGCCAGCCACAGCGGGGTCGTGAGGATTAAGTGAGGGGACAGCAGTGTCTGGCACGGTGGGTGCTGAGTAAATTCATGGAGGAGTGCCCGGGCGGTGGGGCTGGTGGGCTGGGCAGGGGGTCTGAACTGGAGGGACTCGGGCGCCCTCCTCCTCAGGGTGCAGGACAGCACCTGCACGGCGGGGCCGCATTTCCATTTCCAAAGCTGGGCGCGCTCTGTCCAGGCCTCCCCACCAGGAGCGCGGCCCGGCGGCTCCTGCCCTCCGGACCCCCAGCCCACAGGCCCGTGCAGCCCCATGAGGGGGCCAGGGGGAGCTCCGAGGTTCTAGGGAGGGCGCGCACCGGGAGAGGGCGCCGGGCCGGCCGGCGGGAGGAAGGAGGGGTCCCGGGCGGCAGCGCCCCCGGCCCTCGCCGCGCCCCGCACTTCCCTTTCCTGGCTGGGCTTCCTCTTCCCCGCGCCCGCCCTGCGCGGCCCCTTTGTTTCCCGGGCAGGGCGCGGCTATATTTAGGCGGCAGGTGTGGGAGCCCCCGGCAGCCGGGTCGCCCGCCGGTCACGCCCCCCACGTGACGCCCGGGCGCTATAAATAGCCGCAGGCGGCGGTGGCGGCAGCGCCTGGAGCCGGCTCCGCGGCGGAGGGGCGGCGCCCCGACCCAGGGCCAGCACCGTGGGCACCGCCAGGCCGGCGCGTATGGAGGCGGTGGGACGCCTGCGGCGCGGGTGAGCCTGGCAGGTGGGGACGCGGCGGACCCCTCCCTGAACCTCGATTTCCTCTTCTGTGCAGGGCGCTGCGTGTTGTTCCTGCCTCCTAGATTTGAGCCAGAGAGAACCCAGTTAACTGGACGCCTGGTGTGGCCCTGGTGGAGAATGTTCTCCCCTCTCCCTGGCTTGTTTCCTCATCTCGCAAACAGGGACAAGGATGGACTCTCCCTTAAAGGGTCTTGAGAAATAGCTGAGGGCTCTGGGCCTGCTGGCCCGAGGAGGCTGAGCCAGATCTTGGGAAGGGTTCTGCAGGGCTTGGTAGCAGGAGGGAAGGAGGTAGCAGGAGGGAAAGAGGGGCCACGGCTGCCAGTGGGTCCCCGTGCTGTGGGCCGCGGGCCTGGTGGGGGTGGTAGCGACTCAGGACACATGGAGGCAGGGGCAACCTGTCCCCATTTCGCAGATGGGAAGCCTGAGGCTTTGGCTTCAGGGAGTTCTCAGTGCCCATCCCTGGGGATCCTTAACCCTTGCTCTCAGGGCCCTACCTGGTGACCTCACTGGGGGCGTGTGGTTATGGAGGGGTTTTCTCCCTTGGGGGACAGCCACCAGGCAGGGCAGAGCCACATAGTGGTGCCAGGGCATCATTGCTTTGCTCTCACCTGGGGCAGGGGTAGGGGCCCTAGGCTGCAGAGACAAGTGGGATGTGTGGCAAGACCCTGGTCCAGCCTCTCCCTGGACCCCTAACCCCATTCTAGCCTGGGCTGTGACCCCTGAGCGTAGCCCAGGCTAACCCCCTGATTCCGGCAGATGTGTGGCATCCTTAGGCCTTCAGTGGGGGGTAGTGTGGGGTGGTTCGGAGCCTCCTCCCTCCCAGTAGCCTGCAGCCCTGAGGACCTGTGCAGGGCCACTAGGCAGCAGGTCCAGGCCACGTGCTGGTGCCTGTGGGGTCTTCCTGGGTCCCTGGCAGCTGTAGGTGTGAGGGGTTGGTCAGCCCCTCAGGGAGAGGCCCAATACTGTGGTTTCTCTGGTGCTTTTCTTCCTTTCTTTCTGTAAACATGAGCTCGGCTCCCGTGTGCACACACACAGGGACATCCTGCTGCCCCAAGAGGGACCCAGGTGTTTGTGTGCTGTTAGCACGTGGTGGCTTCCCTCACCCACACTCAGAGCCTGTGCTCCCTCCAGTCGGGCAAGGTGGGGACTGGCGGGACCAGGGACAGTATCCTTGTCTCCACCTTTACCTCCTTCTGGGGGTCCCACCCCACCACCGGTTTTTTTTTTTTTTTTTGAGACGGAGTTTTGCTCTTGTTGCCCAGGCTAGAGGGCAATGGAGCGATCTCGGCTCACTGCAACCTCTGCCTCCAGGGTTCAAGCGATTCTCCTGCCTCAGCCTCCCGAGTAGCTGGGATTACAGGCATGCACTTCCATGCCTGGCTCATTTTTTATTTTTTTATTTTTAGTAGAGATGGGGTTTCTCCATGTTGGTCAGGCTGGTCTTGAACTCCTGACCTCAGGTGATCCGCCCGCCTTGGCCTCCCAAAATGCTGGGATTACAGGAGTGAGCCACTGCGCCTGACACCCACCGCCCATTTTAACCTTCCCAGAACCATGCAGTGGACAGAGCCTGAGGTGTGGCGGCTGCTCTGAGCCCATGAGCACTGGCTGCCACCCAGGGTGTGGAGGGCAGGCAGGGAGGAGCCCACTGTCCCAGGTAGCCACCCTCTGAGTCCAGGGGCCCAGGCCTCAAGCCCTACCTGCACCTGGGCTGAAGCTCCAAGGGCCCAGCCTGCCTGGTGGGCAGCTGGGAAGGGGGTGCTGGGGCTGGGGCAGGGGCACAGGTGAGAGGGGGTGGGTTGGGGAATGGAGGGCTCTGCTGGGCGAGGGGCCCTGAAGTGCCTTTCCTTGGGTAGCAGGCAGTAGTGACAGGGCCGGGCTTGGGTTGAGTCTAGGGGGCTGGAGAGTCTGCTAACAGCTGGGTCACAGCCAGGGCCAGCAGTGCGGGGACCCCTCAGCAGCAGTGCCCAAATACAGCTTGGGTCACTTGTGTCACCCCTCATCGTGCTCATGGGGTAACAAAGAGGCCGGCACCTTGCTCAAGGCCTCCCAGCCCTTCCGTAGAGAGGGAAGGGGGCTGCGTGCTCCTGGAACCCCTTTGCCTGGGAGCTTTGGGGTCATGAGACCCAGAAAGGGAGAGAGGCAGGCGTGGAGGTGCCTTGGGTTGCTGTGGCCCCCCCTGCCGCCTCCCCTCTTCAGGGCCCTGTCATGGTGTGAACCCACTCCTGGCCACCTGTGCTGTCACCACCTTGGCATGTGTGCCTGATGGCTGGCCCATTGGCGTGTTCTGTCCCCGCCTCCCTGAGCTCCTGGAGGGGCAGAGCTGGCCTGTTTATCCCCGAGCCTGGCTGAGACCTGTGTGAGCAGTGGAGACACAGTGGCGGGGGGACACTGGTGGACAGGGGGCTGCTGACAGGCAGGAGACTTTCTGCAGAAAGCAAGAGGCGATTAGGGTGGCCCACGGCCGCGTGTGGGGCCAGGCCCCTCACCTCCCTGTGCTGGCAGCACTGACCGAGTGCCTGGGCCCCATTCCCTGAGGATGGGCCACCCAGAGACACCTGGGCTCAGATGTTCACAGTGGCTGAGAATCGGAAGAGGAGAGGGCAGCTGTCCTGGGGTGGAGTTTCCGCAGATCACAGCAGGTGGGCAGGGGCCAGGCTCAGGCTTCTTAGGATTTCTATTCATTTCCTTCGTCTTTCCCCACAGATGCTGTGTGCTGTGGACCCACCTGGGGTTCATGGAGTGGGCCACGGGGCCCAGCCCTAAGCACTGCTGCGCCCAGGGTCGCCGCGCCTCCTGCTGAGGGGTCCCCGTGCCACTGGCTCTCACCATTGCCCTCGCCTGCCGATGGCCTCTGCTGCCCAGCCTGGGGCCAGCTCTACCGCCTGAGCCCCCTGCCCCACTCCAGGACTCACCGTACCCCGATGGGGTAACGTGACACAGGCCCCACACGTCAGAGGCCGCTGTCCCCACGGCCACTGCCCGTGACCCCTGGCCCAAGGCAGCTGGAGTTGGTTCAGTTCAAGTTCATTCTTCCTCTGGCCCTTGGGGGCTTGGGGCCCACCTCTGAGTGAAGGGGGCTGTCTGCCCATCCACCAATGTGGAGAGGGCGCCCCCGGTGTGGGGTCCAGCTCTGGACACTGCTTGGCGGCCGGGTTCACTTTGAGTTTTTAAGTTTTCTTTGCTGAGCTTTTTTGGTTGTTCTTTTTATTTTTTGCCTCTTTATGACTATCCAGCTCTGAGAGACGGGAGTTTGGAGTTGCCCGCTTTACTTTGGTTGGGTTGGGGGGGGCGGCGGGCTGTTTTGTTCCTTTTCTTTTTTAAGAGTTGGGTTTTCTTTTTTAATTATCCAAACAGTGGGCAGCTTCCTCCCCCACACCCAAGTATTTGCACAATATTTGTGCGGGGTATGGGGGTGGGTTTTTAAATCTCGTTTCTCTTGGACAAGCACAGGGATCTCGTTCTCCTCATTTTTTGGGGGTGTGTGGGGACTTCTCAGGTCGTGTCCCCAGCCTTCTCTGCAGTCCCTTCTGCCCTGCCGGGCCCGTCGGGAGGCGCCATGGCTCGGATGAACCGCCCGGCCCCGGTGGAGGTGAGCTACAAACACATGCGCTTCCTCATCACCCACAACCCCACCAACGCCACGCTCAGCACCTTCATTGAGGTGAGTGGAGACGGAGGTGTGGCAGGCAGGTGCAGCCCTGCCTCCTCCGTCCTCCCACCCCCAGGACCTGAAGAAGTACGGGGCTACCACTGTGGTGCGTGTGTGTGAAGTGACCTATGACAAAACGCCGCTGGAGAAGGATGGCATCACCGTTGTGGTGAGGCGCGCGCCACGGGGACCCTAGTCACTCCGGGGGTCCTCATGTCTGCTTCCCTCCGTAGGACTGGCCGTTTGACGATGGGGCGCCCCCGCCCGGCAAGGTAGTGGAAGACTGGCTGAGCCTGGTGAAGGCCAAGTTCTGTGAGGCCCCCGGCAGCTGCGTGGCTGTGCACTGCGTGGCGGGCCTGGGCCGGTGAGTGTCGGGGCGGGGTAGGGCTCGCCATGCCGATGACCCCCGCCCTGCTGTTTGCCCCCAGGGCTCCAGTCCTTGTGGCGCTGGCCCTTATTGAGAGCGGGATGAAGTACGAGGACGCCATCCAGTTCATCCGCCAGTGAGTGGCCGCGGTGGTGGGGTGGGCTGTGAGATGATCTCTGTTCCTGTTCCCCTCTTCCCAGGAAGCGCCGCGGAGCCATCAACAGCAAGCAGCTCACCTACCTGGAGAAATACCGGCCCAAACAGAGGCTGCGGTTCAAAGACCCACACACGCACAAGACCCGGTGCTGCGTTATGTAGCTCAGGACCTTGGCTGGGCCTGGTCGTCATGTAGGTCAGGACCTTGGCTGGACCTGGAGGCCCTGCCCAGCCCTGCTCTGCCCAGCCCAGCAGGGGCTCCAGGCCTTGGCTGGCCCCACATCGCCTTTTCCTCCCCGACACCTCCGTGCACTTGTGTCCGAGGAGCGAGGAGCCCCTCGGGCCCTGGGTGGCCTCTGGGCCCTTTCTCCTGTCTCCGCCACTCCCTCTGGCGGCGCTGGCCGTGGCTCTGTCTCTCTGAGGTGGGTCGGGCGCCCTCTGCCCGCCCCCTCCCACACCAGCCAGGCTGGTCTCCTCTAGCCTGTTTGTTGTGGGGTGGGGGTATATTTTGTAACCACTGGGCCCCCAGCCCCTCTTTTGCGACCCCTTGTCCTGACCTGTTCTCGGCACCTTAAATTATTAGACCCCGGGGCAGTCAGGTGCTCCGGACACCCGAAGGCAATAAAACAGGAGCCGTGGCCGTGTGTGTGGAGTGGGCTACAGCGTCAGGCGGGGCGGGCTGGTGGCCTGGGGGCCCCAGAGGCTGCTGTCTGGATCCTGGGCTGGTGCCCAGGATGGGGCTCCCGCGTGCTCTTGCGCTGCCCTCTGGTGGCCGCTCTGGGTCCTTGCACCCCGACCCAGGGGCCAGCCTGCCCTGTCCTGTCCTGATACCGAGGTGGGAGCCCTGCCTTGGCCAGGGTGGCCGTGTTGACGGTTCTTGGGACTGTGACATTGGAAGGCGAGGCAGGTCACCAGCACTGTCCTCTGCAGGATGGGCTGGGATTCATTTGGCAGCTTCTCAGGGCCTGTGTCCGGCTGGTTGGTCCCTGTGCTGCCCAAACCAGGTGTCCACATTTCCGGCTCCGAGGCGCAGAGAAGGGGGCAGGTGGTGGCTTGGGTGGAGGAAGTCACCATCCATCAGCCCAGGGAGGGAGGGTGCCACCTGGGCACCTGGGGCTGGATGTGAGAGGCCTGGACCAGGGCCCGCCGGAGGGCGTGGACCAGATGCTCATGTGTTCCTGGGTGCAGTGTCTGTGTTGGGGGCTGGCCCCACCCTGGGCCGGGGTGCATGGAGGGCATGGCCCCAGCGGGGAGGAAGGTGGGCCTAGGGCTGGCTCCAGGGTGTGGAGAGCCTGGGAGTGGTCTCCGTCCTGGGGCCCCAGGAGGTTCCCGCAAGGAGCGACTGGGGCAGGTGCTGGAGGAGGTCAGTGGACAAGATGGGGAGATGTGGAAACCCCAAAAGCCCCTTCTCAGGCAGCCCTGCCCCCAAGACCGACAGATGGCTAAGGGGGCCGCAGACCTGGCTCCCCCAGCTCCTGTGTGGAGAAAGGGCAACAGCTGTCCCGGATGGTTATTCTCTCCTTTCCTCAAACACATTTGGAACTCAAGTAAATCCAATGCATGTTGGGTGAAGTTTGCTGTATTTTTTCAATCCACCAGCCAAG